CTGCTTTGAGTAGGGTCTCCGCTACCTACCACATGCCTTGGACAAGTCACTTTACTCTTTTGGGCCTCAGTTTCCTTATACATCAAATGAGGGTTGCTGAGAAGATCAAACAAGTGAAGAGTTGTAAAGATGCTGTGCAAACACTTGGCGCCACTGCACCCTTCACTGATTCTTGTAATAATCATGAAAAGTCAAAGTGCGTGTGTGTGCGTGCACGGGGCGCTCGTTATTCATAGGTCCCTTACCAGGATTCGAGAATCTGAACTGGGCCCCAGGACTGGGTGGGCGCGATCGCCCCAGCCCCCACTCCCAGCCTAGGGCCGGCGCGGTCGGGTTTTCCTCCAGCAGGCGGCGGGCTGACGGCTGCAGGGCGCGCTAGGCACGTGAGGTGGCAGCGCCGTCGCCAGCTGCAGAGGTGCAGCCCTGGCCGCCCGGCTCGCCTTCCGCAGGGGCTGCCCGTGCCGCTGGACCGCGGAGACCGCCCTCCCGGTTCCGGGGCTCGCGGCCTGCCCACCTCCCTCCGCGACTGCGGCCCCAGCCCACTCCCGCCCCACCGTGCGTCCCCGCGCCACCCCTGCCAGGACCGTGAATCCCTCTGGTTTCCGCGGCGGTGTTGGTCGTCTCGGAAGCGGGTGCGCTCGGCAGCGGGCAGGGCAGCGGGCGCAGAGGCTGCCTTCGGCTCCTGCAGCTCCGCGGTTCGCCACTGGGGGCTGCCGCGCCGGAGAGCTCGGCGGGGACGGTGCGCACGGCCGCCGGGTTCCTGGGCGCCTCTGGCCGCTGGGTTTTCTCCACTGCTGGCCCTGCGCTGTCTCCGCAGCCCGCCCGACTCCCTCCCAGATTGGAGCGTGTGATCCGTGTGTGTGTGTGTGTGCGTGTGTGTGTGTGTGTGTGTGTGGAGCGGAGAGAGAAACCGGGTACGCGCGTATGCGCGCGCGCGTGGGGGGCAGTGTGCATGCGGGGAGTACGGGGGAGTGTGTTTGTGTGTGCGTGTGGGTGTGAGTGCCTGGCTCCCTCTCGCTGAGACACACATACACTCACACATACACAACCCGGCAGGCTCGTCTGAACTTGAAGACACCCCACATTCCAAGATGCCCGAGGTTCCTGGGAATGCCTGGGGTTCTTCGATCCGGAAAATCCTACCGGCATCCTCCTAGGGAGGGATTATTATTATTATTTTTCTTTAATCTGGAAGAGAAGAGAACAAGTTGTGCTTTTCCCCCCTTCTTCTTGCTAAATGCCATGGATATAACTGAATAAGCGGCTCAGGGCTTTCCCCGCGTGGACGTCCGAGGCCACCATCTGCCTGCATTCGCCGGAGCCGCCGGAGGGTTTAGCTCGAGTCTGTCTCGGGCGGGGAAGGATGCGTGGCCGAGCCGGGGAGCCCGGGCGCCCCGCGGAGCCGGCCTCGGTGCCACCCAGCCGGGGGTAGATGCTGCCTCGCCCAGGTGAGTGGTCGCCGGCGCTGCGTCTTTGCGATCCTGACCCTGAGCTTGTGTTTCTCCCTTCCAGGCGCTGAGTGACCAGACCATGGAGACCCTGCTTGGTGGCCTGCTAGCGTTTGGCATGGCGTTTGCCGTGGTCGACGCCTGCCCCAAGTACTGTGTCTGCCAGAATCTGTCTGAGTCACTGGGGACCCTGTGCCCCTCCAAGGGGCTGCTCTTTGTACCCCCTGATATTGACCGGCGGACAGTGGAGCTGCGCCTGGGCGGCAACTTCATCATCCACATCAGCCGCCAGGACTTTGCCAACATGACGGGGCTGGTGGACCTGACCCTGTCCAGGAACACCATCAGCCACATCCAGCCCTTTTCCTTTCTGGACCTCGAGAGCCTCCGCTCCCTGCATCTTGACAGCAATCGGCTGCCAAGCCTTGGGGAGGACACCCTCCGGGGCCTGGTCAACCTGCAGCACCTTATCGTGAACAACAACCAGCTGGGCGGCATCGCAGATGAGGCTTTTGAGGACTTCCTGCTGACATTGGAGGATCTGGACCTCTCCTACAACAACCTCCATGGCCTGCCGTGGGACTCCGTGCGACGCATGGTCAACCTCCACCAGCTGAGCCTGGACCACAACCTGCTGGATCACATCGCCGAGGGCACCTTTGCAGACCTGCAGAAACTGGCCCGCCTGGATCTCACCTCCAATCGGCTGCAGAAGCTGCCCCCTGATCCCATCTTTGCCCGCTCCCAGGCTTCGGCTTTGACAGCCACACCCTTTGCCCCACCCTTGTCCTTTAGTTTTGGGGGTAACCCACTTCACTGCAATTGTGAGCTTCTCTGGCTGCGGAGGCTCGAGCGGGACGATGACCTGGAAACCTGTGGCTCCCCAGGGGGCCTCAAGGGTCGCTACTTCTGGCATGTGCGTGAGGAGGAGTTTGTGTGCGAGCCGCCTCTCATCACCCAGCACACACACAAGTTGCTGGTTCTGGAGGGCCAGGCGGCCACACTCAAGTGCAAAGCCATTGGGGACCCCAGCCCCCTTATCCACTGGGTAGCCCCCGATGACCGCCTGGTAGGGAACTCCTCAAGGACCGCTGTCTATGACAATGGCACCCTGGACATCTTCATCACCACATCTCAGGACAGTGGTGCCTTCACCTGCATTGCTGCCAATGCTGCCGGAGAGGCCACGGCCATGGTGGAGGTCTCCATCGTCCAGCTGCCACACCTCAGCAACAGCACCAGCCGCACTGCACCCCCCAAGTCCCGCCTCTCAGACATCACTGGCTCCAGCAAGACCAGCCGGGGAGGTGGAGGCAGTGGGGGCGGAGAGCCTCCCAAAAGCCCCCCGGAACGGGCTGTGCTTGTGTCTGAAGTGACCACCACCTCGGCCCTGGTCAAGTGGTCTGTCAGCAAGTCAGCACCCCGGGTGAAGATGTACCAGCTGCAGTACAACTGCTCTGACGATGAGGTACTGATTTACAGGTGAGCAAGCGGCTGTGGCAAAGGCAGGGAGGCCCTCACTATTTCTGTCCACCTCCCTCCCCAGGATGATCCCAGCCTCCAACAAGGCCTTCGTGGTCAACAACCTGGTGTCAGGGACTGGCTACGACTTGTGTGTGCTGGCCATGTGGGATGACACAGCCACGACACTCACGGCCACCAACATCGTGGGCTGCGCCCAGTTCTTCACCAAGGCTGACTACCCGCAGTGCCAGTCCATGCACAGCCAGATTCTGGGCGGCACCATGATCCTGGTCATCGGGGGCATCATCGTGGCCACGCTGCTGGTCTTCATCGTCATCCTCATGGTGCGCTACAAGGTCTGCAACCACGAGGCCCCCAGCAAGATGGCAGCGGCCGTGAGCAATGTGTACTCGCAGACCAACGGCGCCCAGCCACCGCCTCCAAGCAGCGCACCAGCCGGGGCCCCGCCGCAGGGCCCGCCGAAGGTGGTGGTGCGCAACGAGCTCCTGGACTTCACCGCCAGCCTGGCCCGCGCCAGTGACTCCTCTTCCTCCAGCTCCCTGGGCAGTGGGGAGGCTGCGGGGCTGGGACGGGCCCCCTGGAGGATCCCACCCTCCGCCCCGCGCCCCAAGCCCAGCCTTGACCGCCTGATGGGGGCCTTCGCCTCCCTGGACCTCAAGAGTCAGAGAAAGGAGGAGCTGCTGGACTCCAGGACTCCAGCCGGGAGAGGGGCTGGGACGTCGGCCCGGGGCCACCACTCGGACCGAGAGCCACTGCTGGGGCCCCCTGCGGCCCGGGCCAGGAGCCTGCTCCCCTTGCCGTTGGAGGGCAAGGCCAAACGCAGCCACTCCTTCGACATGGGGGACTTTGCTGCTGCGGCGGCGGGAGGGGTCGTGCCGGGCGGCTACAGTCCTCCTCGGAAGGTCTCGAACATCTGGACGAAGCGCAGCCTCTCTGTCAACGGCATGCTCTTGCCCTTTGAGGAGAGTGACCTGGTGGGGGCCCGGGGGACTTTTGGCAGCTCCGAATGGGTGATGGAGAGCACGGTCTAGGTGGGGGTGGGCATGCTCCCTTTCCTGTGCGCAGGGTGGGAGAAGGGGAAAGAATCTCACTGGCAAGTGTTTGTGGAGTTTCCATGGTGATGTTTACATCCAGGGACAGTTTCGTCTCCCTGTCAATGGCCTCGTGTCCCCCCCTACCCCGCAACACCCACATCACCTCCCCACCACCCGGCCGGGGTGTGCTCAGGGAATGTGGACTCGCTCAAATGCCGGACTGAGCCCTGAGTGTTTGGAAAGGCGAGACTCCGCCTTTCTAATCACAAATGTAGCCTACAAGCAAGCGGCTTTGGATTGCTTATGGGTCTAGTGTTGTTTTTATTTCTTAATTTATTTTTTTTCCATTTCCCAGACTCCTCCTCTTCATTCACACGAATA